GCACTCCAGCCTGAGGGACAGAGCAAGTCTGCCTCTCTCAAAAAAAAAAGTATATATATATATATATATATATATGAAAATAAAATTCCATCACCTAGAGAAAATCACTAGTCACATTTTTGTATGGTTGTCCAGCATTTTCCCCTACATATATGTAAATATACTATATAATGTTAAAATATTGGGGTGAAACTGCTTTTTATTTAACACTGCATTGTATCTCCAGGTCATTAAATTGTCTTCAGGATCATGGCTCTGCATTTTTTAACATGTAGTTGCTCCCTTATTTATATAACACATTCTCTGTTGGTGAAATTTATTGTATTTTTTTGCAGTTTTTCTTTTCCTACCATGACAAATAAGCTCATCTTTTCCAGTCCTTGTTCATTCAAAGCTGGAAACAAACAACACACACACCCAAATCAGACCTGAGATTCTATGCACAAAAGTGCTTCTTGAAACAAATTATCTAATAGTATTGTAAAAAGAAAAAAAAAGAGATAAAATAAGCCAAGTGATATGTGTCACTCAGTGTTCCAGCGAAAAGCTGACTCCAAAAATTACGTGATCATAATAGCAGAATGATGAAAGAGTGACAGACAAAAGGTAAGAGCGTGAGGATGAAGAGGTAATACTCAAACAGCTTTGGAAATGGAGAGGAAGCTGGCGAATGACACAAAGGACAGCTGGAGGATGAACCAGTTTCCCAAGGGGCAAAAGAAACAATGTTGTTTGACATCTTCAGCAAACATTCCAAACTGTAGGGAAGAGGGATGATGGGTTTGTGTTGGTGATAACAGCAAAGTATTAAAGCATGCCTAAAAACTTTCACCATAAAGCAACAATTATTCTTGGTAATGCTACCAGGATAACAAGTTTCTACATGTTGTCATGCTGGCAAAGAAAATAGGGTGTATTTAGAGATTAGATGCCCCATGGACATGTGGTCATGGAAACAAAAGCAAACAGCTAACGTGGCTATGTGTTGAGGTCAGTATTTGAGGGAACATCCGGTGTGTGTTTTATTCAGTATTGTGTAGTACAGAAAAGATCACACATGTATATGTCAGAAGTAGATGCACATGTTCTTTTGGCTTTTTTTCTTTGTTTTATTCTTTTTTCATTTTTTGTGTTTTTTGTTAGTTTGTTTTGAATTTTTTTTCTTGATGCATATGTTCCTTCAACTTATTCAGTACTTCCATGTGCAGGGCTCTGGACTAGACTTTCAGGATCTAAGGCTGAATCCTACACAGTCCTCCCTCTGGGAAAGTGATGAAACCTGTGAGCTCTCCTAGCAACTCTGCAGTCTTCCTTCAAGGTATGTGTTGCAATTTGGGGTTGCACATTTTAATGACATTTAGTATTTGTTTTCTTCCTGATAGGGCCTGTGCTTCCTTCAGAGACTCACACAAGAGGTTTATCATGAGAAGGACCGCACTATTTCATTTCACTCCTACAAGTTTTCATTTACGTTACACATTGAGAAAGTTATGAGAAGCAACTGTCACTCTCTGGAGGTGGAGACTGCCGTGATTCACAAAGACAAGAGGTAATTTTCCTGTAATCACAGGATGACTCAGGTTAGTAGCTTTCAGCGCTTCTGCAACTCACATGCATGCCTTGGGTTGGTCCTGTTTTCTCCAGGATGGATCATGAAGCCGCCCAGCTGGAGAAGCAGCATGTGCACAATGTGTACGAGAGCACAGCCCCTTACTTCAGCGACCTGCAGAGCAAAGCCTGGCCTCGTGTCCGCCAGTTCCTGCAAGAGCAGAAGCCAGGCAGCCTCATCGCTGACATAGGTAACCAGGCAGCCTCATCGCTGACATAGGTAGATAGCATGTAACGCAGGTTTTTCTCTTATAGGTTGTGGGACTGGAAAATATCTTAAAGTGAACAGCCAGGTACATACCGTGGGCTGTGACTACTGTGGGCCACTGGTAGAGATTGCCCGGAATAGAGGATGTGAAGCCATGGTATGTGACAACCTTAATCTCCCCTTTAGGGATGAGGGCTTCGATGCCATCATCTCCATAGGAGGTAAGGCAGCCAGATCACACATTCACCCTTTGTACACACTGAGATCTAGTTTTGTCTTTTTCAGTCATACATCATTTTTCTACAAAACAAAGAAGAATCAGAGCAATAAAAGAAATGGCCAGGGTCTTAGTTCCCGGAGGCCAACTGATGATTTACGTTTGGGCAATGGAACAAAAGAACCGTCGCTTTGAGAAGCAAGACGTGCTTGTTCCATGGAACAGGGCCCTGTGTTCCCAGCTCTTCTCAGAGTCCAGCCAGTCTGGGAGGAAGAGGCAGTGTGGATACCCAGAAAGAGGCCATCCCTACCATCCTCCTTGCTCTGAGTGTAGCTGTTCTGTTTGTTTTAAAGAGCAGGGTGGTTCAAAACGGTCCCACAGTGTGGGCTATGAACCTGCTATGGCAAGAACCTGTTTTGCAAATATTTCTAAGGAAGGCGAGGAAGAATATGGATTTTACAGCACATTAGGAAAATCGTTTCGTTCCTGGTTTTTCTCCAGATCTTTGGATGAATCGACTCTGAGGAAGCAAATTGAAAGAGTAAGACCCTTGAAAAACACAGAAGTTTGGGCCAGTAGCACTGTAACAGTCCAGCCTTCCAGACACTCTAGTCTAGACTTTGATCACCAAGAGCCATTTTCAACAAAAGAGCAAAGTTTAGATGAGGAAGTGTTTGTGGAATCTTCTTCTGGAAAACACTTGGAGTGGCTGAGAGCACCAGGCACTCTGAAACATTTAAATGGAGACCATCAAGGGGAAATGAGGAGAAATGGAGGGGGAAATTTTCTGGATAGCACTAATACTGGTGTGAATTGTGTGGATGCAGGCAACATAGAAGATGATAATCCTTCTGCTAGTAAAATATTGAGAAGGATTTCTGCAGTCGATTCCACAGATTTCAACCCAGATGATACAATGTCTGTCGAAGATCCACAGACTGATGTTTTGGACTCCACAGCCTTTATGCGCTACTACCATGTGTTTCGAGAAGGGGAGCTCTGCAGTCTGCTCAAGGAGAATGTGTCAGAGCTCCGTATCCTGAGTTCTGGGAATGATCATGGTAACTGGTGTATCATTGCAGAGAAAAAGGGAGGTTGTGATTGATTGGATCCTTTTAGACAACTCCTCCAAAAGATGAACCACATTCTTTTCTCTTGGTTTGATATGGTTACCTGAATTTGCATTCAGTGTTATTTGTTAATCCATTTACGCTTTGGTCTGCAGAGACTATTAATTATTTGGTTGTTTTTGTTTTCATGTTTGAATAAGCACAGATTCTGGCATTGAAAGCACTTGACAAAGGGTATTTGTGCTTAAATGTTAATATAAAAGATCTGAAGAAGCAACAGAAAGTACCCTTCAGTACACCTCAGACTTTTTTTTAACCCCAGAGAGATAAAATACATGTATAGTGTTTTTCAGTATTACACATTGATTTAAAAAGATTATGCTGTTAAATAATCTTTTAAAACGGTATTTTTATAAAGTGAGGGGATAATTTCTGGTTCTCAGGTTATAACTGAGAGCAGTGTGCAAGATAATAGGTAAATTTGATCCATTGCACAGATATACTTTGAACCATGTGATGAGTTATCTTGTTGCCAAGGCCTTGCTTCTACTTAAAGTTTTCAGAAAACTGAGTGACAGTGGAGAGAACCAAGAAGTTTTACAAGGACTTTACTAAATTATAAGCAAACTTGCTTCAAAATAAGTTGACATGTGATAATAAGGTTTTCAATGTAGCCCAGGAGGTTTTTAAAGGCACTGTTAGGCTGAGCATGGTGGCTCATGCCTGTAATCCCAGCACTTTGGGAGGCCAAGGCAGAAGCATCACTTGAACCCAGGAGTTCAAGAATAGCCTGGGCAACATAGCAAGACCCCATCTCTATAAAAATTAGCAAGATGTGGTGGTGCATGCCTGTCATCCAAGCTACTCAAGAGACTGAGGCAGGAGGATCACGTGAGCCCAGGAATTCAAGGCTGCAGTGAACTATGATTGCATCACTGCACTGCAGCCTGGGCAACATAGCAAGACTCTGTCTCAAAATAATAATAATAATAATAATAAAGGCATTGTTAGCTTGTAAGGAGTGGAGTATGTAGGTAGTAGGAGTTATATGCAAGTACCCAAGTGGTATTCTTCCAATCTTATTAGAAGCATGAATATTCAAGATTGATATTACTATTGCTTATTAGCAAGATTGTTATCAATCATGCTTATTAGAAGGATGAATATCCAAGACCAAGATTGACTAATGATGAGTCTGCATCAAGAACTAGGCATTTCTTCTGAGTTGACGGACTCTTTAGGAAAGGAGAATCTAAGTGAAGCACTGATTTTAGCTCTGAGAACAAACAAATTAAGGTACAGCATAGTTAGCCTTGGTAGAGGTATGACTTGGATTTGCTGTATCCTTTAAAATAGTATCTGGGCATTTATTTTATTGAAGGTGACTACATTTTATTAGTTATATTAGGAATTTAGGTAGAATCAACTTCTACTGATTACAGGTTGAATTTCTGTCACTTTGTAGAGAAACGAATAGACTGGACACTGTGTGGTCACTGTTTAGATTTGCCCATGGGTCTGTTTAAATCTATGTCATGGATCCTGAGACACAAATATAATTAAGACAGGTCTAGAGACAGGAGAAGCAGAAATAAGTTGACCCAGGAGTACAGTCTCAAGTAGTTCATTAATGAGAAAATTGACATCTGACAAGAGTCTTTTTACTTTATGCTGGATGAAAATCCAAATCTTGTTTTATTTTTTCCACTAAAAGTGACTAAAATAATAACGAATTTCATTTGTTCTTGGGTTCTTTTTTCCTTTAATGATTGTGCTATAACTTAAAATAATGATGTTACCTTTGAACAAACTTAAAGAAATATTTTTAAAGCGTATCTGAAAACGATTGATGTTTATAACTCTCTTTTGGCTTCAAAATAAGATTGTGTTATCACCATTTTGGTAGATGAGGTTGTCTGGTGAAAATGATGCATATGAGTTGTACTGTTCAGTGTACATCCTGCAGTAGTGGATGATTGAAAACATATATAAGTGGAGTATAAATTAAAAATTAATTTGGTTTCTTCTATTTCTTTTTTTTTTTTTTTTTTTTTTTGAGACAGAGTCTCGCTCTGTCGCCCAGGCTGGAGTGCACTGGCGCGATCTCGGCTCACTGTAAGCTCCGCCCTCCGGGTTCACGCCATCCTCCTGCCTCAGCCTCCCAAGTAGCTGGGACTACTGGCACCCACCACGACGCCCGGCTGTTTTTTTGTATTTTTAGGAGAGACGGGGTTTCACCGTGTTAGCCAGGATGGTCTCGATCTCCTGACGTCGTGATCCACCCGCCTCGGCCCCCCACAGTGCTGGGATTACAGGCGTGAGCCACCGAGCCCGGCCTGTTCCTTTTATTTCTTAATTCAGGACACTAAACCATGACTGCAAGGGATTTCCTTGGTAAAAAGAAAAGATTCTCAGAGTCAAAATGTTCTTACAACTCGGGCTTGACGGCCTTTGAATTATGAATGGATTGTTCCTCTCTCTGAAGCCTATTGTCACATGGGTTTTTAATCCTGGCCTTGCTGCTAGAAATCTGTGCTTGAAGTCCTCTCTTTCTGCTGGTAGCCTACCAGTTAAAAGTCAAGACTTGGTGGAACTCAGTTTACCAGACTCTTTAGCCTTTGAGCTAAACTGTCTGAGCAACCTCTTAGATGTGCACACACCACTTTGTATGAAAGGGTTCTCTAGAACGGTTCTTTGGAGAGAAATATTTTCATGTACGTTTGACAGGGGTGTAAATAAAGCATGCTGACTAATAAGTCTTTTACTCTTCATCTAATGAACATAAGAATCTATGCATCCAGATATTATTTTGTATACAAATATTTAATTTGGTGATTGATAATCTCTCTTTGGGGTAGTCACATGGAAAGCTCTTTTAAATTTAACTTCCGCCTTTGGATTTTTTTTAAAAAGCCATTGAAGAGCAAAACTAATGTAAACGTCTTGATCATTTAAAAAGCTTGCTTGTCCTCGAAAGGAAACACAGGTCATCAGTGAGTATAAACGTAGACAGTTGATTTGTGAATGCTGTCGGCCTCAACTTGCTTGATGATAGATTCTACTGACCTAGCTGGAGTAATCTGATCACTTACTTCCTTATTAATACTAGATCACACAGTATCTTTCTTATTCCTTCTTCTTTACTTACTGGCATCAGCACAGAGTCCCACTATCTGAAATAGAAGGGAGAGTTTGGGGGTTTATTGGAGGAGTCTTAAAAACTTGGTTGGCAGCTGGGTACGATGACTCACACCTGTACTCCCAGCACTTCAGGAAGCTGAGGTGGGTGGATCAGCTGAGGTCAGGAGTTTGAGACCAGCCTGACCAACATGGTGAAACCCCGTCTTTATTAAATACAAAAAATTAGCCAGGTTGGTGGCGCATGCCTGTAATCCCAGCTACTTGGGAGGCTGAGGCAGGAGAATCGCTTGAACCTGGGAGGCGGAGGTTGCAGTGAGCCGAGATTGTGCCATTGCACTCCAACCTGGGCAACAAGAGTGAAACTCCATCTCCAACAAAACAAAACTTTGCTGGCTTCCTGATGCCTCACTGTCTATTTGAGGAATTCCACAGAATCTTCAAAGGATTTGGGGGAAAGCGCATTAACATGGACAAAGGATGGAATCAAAATAATGTTATAGTGAGAATCATTCAAGCACCTATTTAAATTTTTTCCAATTGCCAGTATAGTGATGATATGACACCAGCATATCAAAGTAACTAACAAACTAGCTACACAAACGTCTTGGAGTTTGGTTTCGTTCTCTTTTCTCATCATAGATCTCCGTGCAGAATAGTGCTAATTCTTATTTCTCGTTTGCCTTTCTATTTCCTTCCAAATTCTACATGCCAGTAATTCCTCTGTCTTTTAAGTGACCATCAATTCAATAGGCAAAAATTTGGAGTAATCCAGAGAAAAAACCATCCAAATATAAACCAGCTAGGAACATGAATGCCCCTGATTATTAATGGCCAAAAAAAAAGCACTGGTGGATTTTAAATTAAATTAATACATATATACGAGTTTGGAGGAGAACAGAAGTTCTAACTCAGTACTTGAACTTGGTGGGGGAGGGCACAGGTTAAATATGAGCTGTGAGCCCCCAGTTTTGGAGGAAGGAGGAAATGGGAACCAACCACCAGACAAGCAGCTGCAGTCTAAGAAAAACAAATTAGGGCAGGCCTCAGCATCTCTTTCCTATTACATAGAAAATCTGAAATGAGAATAGCTGTGAACTTTTCTAAATATGCAACATTCAACTATCGCAAGGACAAAAAACCAAACACCGCATGTTCTCACTCATAGGTGGGAATTGAACAATGAGAACACATGGACACAGGAAGGGGAACATCACACACTGGGACCTGTTGTGACCCCGCTGAGGGAGTTCCTCTTGCCCTCTACCCCCGGGGCTTGTATATAGATTATAAATATATAAGGGGGAAAGGGGTGGGGGGGAGGGGTTGTGCGGCTGGGGCCTCACTTCCCCTCCTTCCCCTTCTCCTGGTCCCCTGTCCCAGGGGCTGTTTGTTAAAAAAGAGTAATAAAGGATTTTTGTTTTTAAAAAAAGCAACGTTCATTAATTTATATGCAGTCCTCACCACAGCCCTCCAAGATAAGTACACTTATTGTTCCCATTTTGCAGATGAGGAAAACTGAGGCAGAAAGAAATTAAATTGCTTAAGGTTACACACATAGTAGGTATCACACATTTAGTTAGAGGCAGAGCTGGGATTCAAACCCAGGTCTGGCTCCTAGTCTCTGCTCTTAACCACAACACCATATACTCCCACCCCTGGGCCCAGCTCATGTGCTTGGCGGAGTATTAGAGCCTTTCAAGGTAAGTGTGATTATCCCCTTTCCAAATGAGCTTTGGAAAAGTTTAAGCAAAGATTACACAGCTAGACAATAATTCAATAGTAGTCTCTTACATATTTTCCCTTTTATCTTTTTTTCATTTGTGAATCTGTTTCGATTTGATTTGAATTAAAAAATAGTTCTTGGTTGCAAAATATTCTGGGACCACTTTTCTCCAACTCTTCAACCTTTCAACAATTATATTATTGTTTTCCCATTTTATAAGTAAGGCAACTGAGGACTATTCAGATATTTCATTCACTCCATTTGTTTACTAAGCCCTGCTGTGTGCTGGATACACAGTCTGCTGTGTGCTGGATACATATGATACAAGGTAATGACTATCTGGCATCTTGAAGGTACCCAGAATATTAGAATTAACTGACCCACAGGTGCCAAGCTGAAACATTCTTCGTATTCCCTGTGTGCCTATTACCAAGTTATATTGTTTAGTTTGAGGAAAACAACAAACAACCCTCCCTTAGAGAATCATGATGCATATTAGCATATTTAAGGAGTACCCTAAAGCTTGGACTTAATCTAGCTTACCCTAGACGTATTAACATCCTATAGCGCACGTGTTCTGTGGGATATATTTCAGAAAATAATATGTCTTACAGAATAAATGCAGACTCCTTTGGATGGCATTCAGGCCCTTCATAAACTAACTCTGAATTATTTTTCAGTCTCATTTCCTGCAGTTGCACCCGATTTTTTCTGTTCTGCAATCTGCTATTTTAGACAAAGCTTTCATAAGAAATTACATAATGACAAGTAATTCCCACATTCCCTAGATATATACTTGGATTTCAAATGCCATAATTGTAATCTTTCTCCAAAGAAAAATGCACGATACAGGCTTCATTCCATCAAGAGGCATATGAGGTAAGCGTTATTATACACCCGTCCAGCAGATGGGAAAACCACGGAAGTGGGAGGGAATCAAGAAGCATTAACAGACCCTCCACCAACCGTAATGCTTAACTCCTCTTGTTCCAATCTTAACTCAAAATTATGATTATTTTGATTATTTAATGATTGTTTTGATAGTATAAACTCCATATCTGCAACCTCAGTTATCTACAACACTGAAGTGCAAACATTTAAAAAGATCTCTCACCAAACAAGGATTGAAATTGTATTGCAAATGAAAGAGCTCAGCATGAGAGCACAATCAGAAACTGAAGAGAGTTGATCAAAGAGAAGATTCTAGCTGAATTGTTCTATTTTTAATTCCCCAGGGATCCTACGGTCTATGACACATTAACAGGGGTGTGAATCATTTCAGTTACATCACATACTCTGTCCTCTTGCGGTGCGGGTCTTCCCCAGTTGATTATACACAGATAATCAATGACTTTATTTGGGAGGGATTGGAGCTATAGAATAATCTATCTTACCAATCTGATGGACCATTTGTAAGAGCTGTTTGTCAAATTGGATCTTCATTTGACAAATAAATACTAGAGCTGCAGAAAGTAAAGTTTACTCCAACCCAATTAATCATTAATACATCCACAGGAAAAATACATTTTCTCCACATGGAATATTGATTTTTCTATGAATATTACCTCCACATTGAAAAACGAGTGAGTCACTGCAGTTAAGCCAGTGTACCTTGATGTTGAATTCCCTGAAGAAGGTACAATTATATTTACATTCCCTTAGCAAGAATTTGGCTAAGTGATAAGCACTTTTCTCTTTTCTTTTCTTTTTTTTTTTTTTTTTTTGAGACAGTGTCTCACTCTGTCACCCAGGCTGGAGGGCAGTAGTGCAGTCTCAGCTCATTGCAACCTCTGCCTCCCAGGTTTAAGCAATTCTCGTGCCTCAGCCTCCTGAATAGCTGGGATTACAGGAACATGCCACCACTCCTGGCTAATTTTTGTATTTTTTTTTAAGTAAAGACAAACTTTCACCATGTTGGCCAGGCTGGTCTTGAACTCCTGACCTCTTACGAGCTAATCATACCACTTCTAACTAGATTTTCTATTAATGTACAAGGAGGGACTCCACTACTAAAGTTTGTTTTACTTCTCTGGTTATTTACACAAAACGCTGGCAATACATTAAGGCTCACTAATGTGGACCTAAGTGAGTTTCTGAGAGGCTTTGAATATGTATGTGCAAACTGTCCTATTTTCTTTATATGCTCTCTTAAATATGTATGTCTGTAAATATATATATAACACACATATATATATATTCCTAGACATCTAGTGTTTGCTGTCATTAGTGACCAAGAAAAAGTAGTTCTTTTGTGCACGCGTGAATACATCAAATTAGCAATTACCATAGAAATGTATTTCATTGAATAAATAGCTTTTGTTTGTTTGTTTGTTTGTTTGTTTCAGGGAAATTTAGAACAATTATTAGATGTTATTGTGCCTCTTCTCGTGTTGATACGTGTATTTGGGTCAAAAGTGCAAAAACTTTTTTCTACAATGTACAGTTATTTTGACTTTTCCCAGGGGAAGCTAGCAATAGTTTTAAAAGCACAAAGTGATGTAAAATATTTTGACTTTTATAATAATGCGAAGTAGTTTTATTTGCATTAATCAATAATGTTCAGGATCTTTTTGTAGTAAGTATATTTTAAATGGTGTAATTTGTGTGTTTATGATATGTATTCAATTATTTAAGTTAAGTATCAGTGTATTTTTAAAAAGTGTTCCCAGGTGAACAAAAGTTTGCTTTTCTTCACCATTCTGTACAGGACAAGCATTATTCAGTTCACATAGTCAGCTCTCACTACACTTCAACAGAACGGGGCAAGTTCGTATTTGAATTCTGTTATATTTATCTAAGGGAAGCAAAATTAACCTTTTAATAATAGATTATCTTTAATGGTTATTAAAAGAATGTTATTGACCAAAAAGACATATTTTGAGATTAATAAAGATGTATTAGATTATCCAAAAGTGGATGTGTGCAAATGTGGTCCTAATCTAGA